TAAAAACAGAGATAAATGTTTAAAACCTTTGTAACTAAAAGACCTCTGTTTTGCTTGAGGTATTAAGCTGGTGCAAAAGTAATTGTGGTCTTTGTCAATGGCAAAAACCGCAATTACCTTTGCACCAATCTAATGATATTTAACATAAACAAACTCAGGGCAGAGTGCACCTTCTGATTGGGTGTACCATCTACCGCTCGGGGCTCTTTAACAAATGACCAAAGAAAACATGAATTTTGACATAACTGGTGCTAGGGTTATTGAAGGGTGGGTTTCCATTCTGGGTTAGTGCTCCCAGTCTCTAGTCAAGCACAAGAACATGCCTACCCCAGAGGGCTCTTCCAAATTCCCAGCTATCTGAGATTATGAGACAAAGGTTCTTTAGCGCCTACCAAATGAGCAACAATGAAGATAAAAGGGACCTCTCCTTCCATCATAACCAGTTCCCCAGGAAGCACCATTTCTCTTACTCTTGGAAGGTCGGATATTTTTTCCCTTTACCATACACTGGCCTTCCATGTCCTAACTGCTATTTTCAAATAAATGAACGTTATATTCTTGGAGGACAGATCAGGGATGCTAAACTGCACCTTTATCATGATTTTAGGGATGAGCGCCTTTTACTTAAGTCCTGCTAGTGGCACATATTTTAAAAGGCCATAGAGGACATCCGTGTTGTCAACACAAGTGAAGGCGCTCGGAAGAGTGTTGGTCAGCAAGAATCAGCACAAAGACATTGGAGGAGAGACAACAGCTTGTTTCTGGAAACAAATGAACAACAAAAAAACACTAAAACATCTCGAGGGGGCCCCTGACTTGAGCCCTGCATGGGAAAAGCTGCCAAGAGCTAGCATGACAAGGGACTGGCCCTGGGCTGCGGTGAGGAAACCCAGCGTCCTGACCACACTGCTGGGTCAGCGAGGCGTCCCTCAGAGACCGGAAACGCGGACTTCAGCTCGCTTGGGAAACGGCTTCCATTAGCAGAAGGGAGACTGCGGTTTAGTCCCGAGGTCGCTCCAGCAGCCCGGCCTCACGCGACCCACCATTCCCGCCGCCCCCTCACGGTGCCCGCCGTTCCCGCCGCCCGGCTTTCTAACCGGGCCCCTAGTTCCCCGCCCCGTGCCCTCTGGAGACCTGCAGCTCCTGCCGCCCTGCGCCCGCTCCCAGGGCCCGTCGTTCCGCCGCCCTATCCCTCCTCAAGGGGCCCCTAGCTGCCTCCTCGCGACCCTTTCCGGACTCGGCCTGCCCACTCCTGCCCGCTAACCCGCCTGGCTCCCGGGCGAGAGCCCTCGCGCGGCTCTGGTTCCTGTTCCTCTAACGCCGCCGGGGCTGCGGGATGCCGACTCCGCGGACCGCCCAGACCCGGAACTGCTGAGGCAGCAGCGGGCTCGCGGCGCTTGGCTCATCCCGGGATTCCCCAGCTCTCGCGCTGGGCCCGCCGCGTTCGCACCAAGCACGCCAGGCGGCCCTGGCCTACCTCCCTCCCGCCTCCCGGCAGCTGGCACGAGGGAACCTGGCCGTCAGGTTTCCCCTGGGATCCTGGGACGGTATCAGGCGGGGAATCTGTGCGGCCGCGGCGAGGTAGGTGAGGTGAGGCGGGGCGAGGTGGGCGATGACCCGCTCGCGGCTGCCCAATTTCGTTGAGGCTCAGGACGAGGGACGGGGCGGCAAATTGTCACAGAGGTCGCCGTAGACCGGTGTGCAACCGAAGGTGAAGAGCGGGAAGGCGAGGACCGAATCGCCTCTGGTGTGCGTTGTCCGACAGGAAGTCCCGAATGGGCTGTGAGCCGCCGGTGGAGGTGCCCGGGCAGGTGCAGAGCCACAGCCTGCGCCCCGTGAGCCGAGGCGGGTAGGAGGAACAGGGACCTGGCGGCGACACACTCTTATATTCTTACACTAATTTTTATTTGCAGGTGATTTATTTGGCATAAAAGTATTCTTTCAAGGATGGCAGAAGCTGTTTTGATTGATCTTTTTGGTTTGAAATTGAACTCTCAAAAAAACTGCCATCAGACATTACTGAAGACTTTGAATGCTGTCCAATACCACCATGCTGCCAAGGCCAAGTTTCTCTGTATAATGTGTTGCAGTAACATCAGCTATGAAAGGGATGGAGAACAAGATAATTGTGAAATAGAAACAAGCAATGGATTATCAGCTCTCTTGGAAGAATTTGAGATTGTTAGCTGTCCCAGCATGGCTGCCACTTTGTATACCATTAAACAGAAAATTGATGAAAAAAATCTGAGCAGCATTAAGGTAATTGTACCCAGGCACAGGAAGACATTAATGAAAGCTTTTATTGATCAACTCTTCACTGATGTTTACAATTTTGAATTTGAAGATTTGCAAGTGACTTTTAGGGGAGGGCTTTTTAAACAGTCCATTGAAATAAACGTAATCACAGCTCAAGAACTAAGAGGAATTCAGAATGAAATAGAAACATTTTTGAGAAGTCTGCCAGCACTGAGAGGAAAATTAACTATTATCACTTCTTCTTTGATCCCAGGTATATTAACCACTAACTGTTGTTTTTACTTTTCTTTTAAATCTTCACTGCTTATCTTCAACAGATATTTTCATACATGGATTTACTACAAGAACAGGTGGGATATCTTATATACCAACTCTTAGCTCATTCAATCTCTTCAGTAGTTCCAAACGGAGAGATCCCAAGGTAGTGGTTCAAGAAAATCTGCGTAGGTTGGCGAATGCTGCAGGATTTAATGTGGAGAAATTTTACCGAATAAAGGTAAAATTTTGCTTTATATTTTGAAAGATCTAAAAACATTTTTGTTGCACATTTTTGGTATTAGACTCATCATTCCAATGACATCTGGATTATGGGAAGAAAGGAGCCTGACTCTTATGATGGAATAACCACAAATCAGAGAGGAGTCACAATAGCAGCTCTTGGTGCAGACTGTATACCGATAGTTTTTGCAGATCCAGTCAAAAAAGCATGTGGGGTTGCTCACGCTGGTAAGTATACTTAATTAAACATTTAGAATTTTTTCTCTTATCTCTTTTTATTCCTATTTACCAGGTTGGAAAGGTACTTTGTTGGGTGTTGCTATGGCTACAGTGAATGCTATGATAGCAGAATATGGCTGCAGTTTGGAAGACATTGTTGTTGTACTTGGACCTTCAGTAGGACCTTGCTGTTTTACTCTTCCAAGGGAATCAGCAGAGGCATTTCATAATCTTCATCCTGCATGTGTACAACTATTTGATTCACCAAATCCCTGTATCGACATCCGTAAAGCCACAAGGTATGTCTGATTTCATTCAACTGCAAGTTTGACGTCTCATATTTGATTTCTATGTATTTTACAGATACTTGACTGGATTTTTGTATAACTGCTTCCTGCCTCCTTCCAAACTGACTGCAAGAGAGAAATTTAGCTGTTTGATTTACTTAAAACCAAATGGATTACAATGGATAATTCATCTTTTGGGTATATTTTTACTATTATTCAAAGCCAAATGATTTTCATTTAATTGTAATAATAACTGACAAAAATCAGTATGTTGTAGCTAATATGTTTTATGCATGAGAATTATTCTTAAAGTTTGTTCTCCCTGTTTATTACACAGATCAGGAATAGATTTGTTCAGTTCAGTATTTATTGGATACCCTCTATTGGTCAGGCATTGTGTTAAGCATATGTGAATCAAAATGAACACAACTTTTTCCTTTGAGTCTGATACAGTGAAGGAGATAAACACTTCTACAACTTAAATTTAATTTTAATAGCAGTAGAAGAGAACATAAGGAATAGAGGTTAATTTTACCCAGAAGCAGGATAGAGAAAATATTACAGAGAAAATCACATATCACATGGGCTCGAAAGATGTAGAGGTTTTTGACAAATGAAGAACAACCATAACAGGTAGAGGGAACACCATGAACCAGGGCATGAAACTGAAAGTGCATAACATATTCTAGAGAGAGAAGGGTGTGGGCATGAGTTAGGGCTGGAAAAACAGGTTGGAAACAGATAAGTAAGGGTCTCAAATGCAATGTCAAAGAGCTTGCAGTTTATTTTCCAGGCAATGAGTAGGCAGCCAAAAAAAAAAAAGTAAGGATGTTTTTTTTTTTTTTCCCATGGCATCATATTTAAGAGGATGGATTTAAATTGTGTGAGACCAAAGCATAGAGACTAGATAAGAGGCGATCAAAATATTTCAAAAAGAAATAATGAAGATCCAATGAAGGAAGTGGAAATTAAAATAGGGAAGAGAGTAGATGGATTAGAGAGACATTTAAGAGATGGAATCAATAGATCCTGTTACTAGATAATGGAAGTAAGAGGTGAGGAAGAGTGGAAAAGTCATTAATGACTCTAAGATTTCTGCTTGGCTGCTTACCAAGATTGGCAACAAAGGGAGGGAGAAGGTTTGGAAAAAGAGAGAAGGATAATGAGTTTGACTTTACATAGAATGAAGGGCATCCAGATAGAAATCTTTGGTTAATAATTAGAAATATAGACCTAGAAATTAGGAGGAAACCTGAGACAGAGACAAATATTTCAAAGCTTACAATACAGAGATGATACCTGATTCTATTGGAGCAGGTTTGATCATCTAGGCAGAAATTAGGATGAGAAAAAAGGAGATCCAATAATACAACCTTATAGTCACAGAAGTAAGAAAAAAAGGGTAGTTGTTTTGAAGAAGCCAGGATAGGTGTGGAAAGTACTCAAAAAGAAATCTTCAGGGATAAAATAAAGTGATAATTTAAAAGAAATCAATGGATTAAACATATTGAAACTGTTCTATAGGCAGTGGTCATTGAGTCAGCTTTCAGTGCATTAGGAAGAAGATGCATAGGTGTCAACTCTTTTCTGACAGCATTTACTAGAGAAGAGAAAAAGCTGGGGACTACATCTTCAAGGAAGGGACTTTTTTTGGATGAGCAGTTTTGAGTGTGTTTGTCAGTTAAAGAGAGGAATTAGGTTAGTTTTCATTTGGGAAAAATTGTATATATATTTAATGTAAGTTATCACATTGCATCTTAAAAATATTCTTATTTAATACATATATTTCCTACATGTATATGTGGTAGCATGATAGCAAATAACATTTGTTTGGTATTTCCAAAGGACTTTCATGTACATTGCCTCATTTTACCTTTACAGCTACTCTGAAATACACAGGCATTATCCCTTTTATTCAGCTGAGAAAACTGAGCTTCATTGAGGTGGAGGTCAAAAATCACAAAATTTGTGATGAATTAAGATTTGAACATATGTTTTGTGACTCCAGTTTTCCTTTCAGATTTTAAAATTAATTAAAGGGATCTTCATTATACTTTTATTGTTAACTTTTTGTTAACATAATTTATTCATACATTCAGTGAAAATTTTGTTGAGGTACTGGGACAGGTTAAAAAATACAGTTGTAGCCCTCAGGATATTTAATATCCAGTGAAAAGTGACAGTCAGTAAACCAACAATCTCAATACTTTGATATATGTTGTGAGGTTGTGATAACCGATTCTTGTTTAGTTTAATTCTATATCTCCCTTAGACCAGTGTTAAATTTAAATAAAACACCTCATTTTTTCCAATTCAGGGAAGGCACTAAACATAAAGCATAGGATAGAAATGTTGAACTCATCCAAAATATTATTTTGTTTAATGAAAATGATGAAGATTAAGGAATACTTCCATGTATTGAGTAAGGTTGATAATTTTCTAATTCTTCACTGTGCATTATTTTGTTTGAAGTTGGTAAATTTGGAGTATCCTGCAGACACATTTTGCTTTATGTACTACAACATTCTACAACCAAATAAAAATTATTTTGATTATCTGATTTTGGATTATCTCTGCCAAAGTATATAATGA